CTCTGCTTCATTAGAGGGTCTCCCACCCTCGCGGCCCCAGCAAGCATCATCTGGAAAGCTTGTTAAAGCACACGCTGCTGGGCCCCACCCCCAGAGTTTCTGGTTCAGTAGGGCTAAAGTGGGACTGGAAAATTCGCATCTCTAACAAGTTCGCAGGTGCTACTGCTTCCAGCGGGCATACTTGGAGAACCACCAGCTGCACTGTTCTCCTTCCCGTTCCTCAACAAGGCAGGCAGGATCTTGCTTAGCAGTCTCCACGCTGCTCTTCCCTCTGCCCTAGGCATTCTTTGCATTACTCAAAGCCCCTGTTATTCCATCTCTTTAACTCATGCCTTTTGAGAGGCCTTCTCTGACCACTCTTTCTAAAATCTCTTTCCCTCTCCTCATCCTCATTTATGTTTCTTCATGGTAAGCATCACTTACTGTTTCCGTCACCCCGTCTAGATGGACAGCTCCACAAGCAGAAAGACTTGGTTTTGCTGTCACAGCCGCAGCACTAAAACCTTGCTTAGCAGGTGCTCACTTCACTTGTCCAAGGAATGGCTAGCATACTGAGGAGGGAGAGCCTGCTTCCTGCCTGGGACACTGGACAGGCAAATCACTTCTTCTTGCCTCAGTGCCACCCTTTGTAAGGACACTGGTTGGTTATGCCTACCCTTCCCATCTCCCTGGGTACAGGCACAAATGAAAAGAATAACGTGTACACGCCCGCGAAGCAGAGCAGCAAGTGGATACCGAGCATTATTACGCCGTGCGTTCGGCCGCCCTTTTTCTGCACGGAGAACCCCCTCCGCTCCCATTTTCCAGCGCCCCCGTCCCGGCGATCCAGAGACCCGCTGTGGGCGGCCGCCGCCCGCGTCCCGGCCTGCGGGCCAGCGTCTGGGCACGCCCGCCCCGCACCCGGCTGGCGCCCGCCCGCCCGCCTCCAGAAGCAGAAGCGGCAGCGGCAGCGGCAGCAGCAGCAGCAGGAGGAAGGGGAGGCGCCGAGGGAGGGGTACTCGGCCGCCGCGGGAGGCCGCATCGCAGTCCCGTCACAGCGTCGGCGCCGGCCGGGGCCGAACCCGGAAGTGGCCGAGCCCGCGCGCCCGCCGGTCCCGTCGCCGCCGCCCCGCACTCGGGCGAGCGCGGGAGCCGCGCAGTAGACGGAGCGCGCCCGGCCGAGCGGGCCATGGCCGCGGGGGCCGCCGCCGCAGGTGGTGGCGCGCGGTGAGGAGAGCGCGGCGCCCCCTCCGGGGCGGATGGAACGCGGCTCGGCGGGCGGGCAGTGCCGGCGTCCGCGGCTGGAATGGTGCTGGCTGTGTTGGTCGGTGCCTGCGTTCTGAAGCCCGAGAGGAGCCACAATGGAGACGCCGCCGCTGCCTCCCGCGTGAGTGAGCGGGCGGGCGGGCTGCGCCGCTGTTCTTTGACATGTCATATGGTTGTTTCAACAGATCTCGTTGGCTGTATCTTCAAAATGTCCAGAACCCAGCCAGTTTTCATCACCTCCACTGCGACTGTCCTCCCTAAGCCACTGTCATTTTTTAGTGAATTATTGTAATATCCTGCTAAATAGTTGCCCCCTTTTCATCTTTGACCCGTGTAGAGTGTTCTCAACCAGCAGCCAAAGTGGTCTTTGGAAAACGTAAGTCGGATTGTATCACTCTTTTGCAGTGTTTTCTGTTTTTGTTCTTTTCTTTTATGTACAGATGCACAAAGCAGGGTCATCAGAAGCCTCTCGATTCAAAAGATGATAATACCGAAAAACACTGCCCAGTGACAGTGAATCCTTGGCATATGAAGAAAGCTTTCAAAGTCATGAACGAATTAAGAAGGTATCATTATACTAATGTACATGCAACCATTGATTTAAATTTTTTCTCTCTGCTTTTTACACAGTCAAAATTTGCTGTGCGATGTCACAATTGTGGCAGAAGACATGGAAATTTCTGCTCATAGAGTGGTGCTGGCCGCCTGTAGTCCTTATTTTCATGCCATGTTTACAGGTATGAAATATTTTAGTTATAGGCATTTTAAATGTAACATCACTCTTATTCCTTTGTGTTTTAGGTGAGATGAGTGAGAGCCGAGCAAAGAGAGTTAGAATAAAAGAGGTAGATGGCTGGACCCTGAGGATGCTAATTGATTATGTTTACACTGCAGAAATTCAGGTTACAGAAGAAAATGTACAGGTAAGAGTAAACACTTCACACCATCTAGCTTTAGTGCCTAAGAATATTGATGTGTGTGTTGCAGGTACTTCTCCCAGCAGCTGGTCTCTTACAGTTACAGGATGTGAAGAAGACTTGTTGTGAATTTTTGGAATCCCAGCTTCACCCTGTCAACTGCTTAGGAATCCGGGCTTTTGCTGATATGCATGCATGTACCGACCTTCTGAACAAGGCCAACACCTATGCAGGCAAGTGGAGTAGACCTCAGCTGAATTTGGGAGTTAGTGGATTTTCTTTTTAATTCCCAAACAGAGCAACATTTTGCAGATGTTGTACTTAGTGAAGAATTTCTCAATCTTGGCATCGAACAAGTGTGCAGCTTAATCTCAAGTGACAAACTTACCATTTCTTCAGAAGAGAAGGTAAGGATATTTTTCTTTTCCCAGTGTGCAATCTTATTTTTTCTTCTCCTATATTTTCTGCAAGGTATTTGAAGCAGTAATAGCATGGGTGAACCATGACAAGGATGTGAGGCAAGAGTTTATGGCCCGACTGATGGAACATGTACGGTTACCTTTGCTTCCTCGGGAATATTTAGTTCAGGTAAATGCATATGCAAAACATATGAATCCACACCTCAGTGGGTGTGTCTGATTTCTTGTTACAGAGGGTTGAAGAGGAAGCATTGGTCAAGAATAGCAGTGCTTGCAAAGATTACCTCATTGAAGCAATGAAGTACCATTTGCTGCCAACAGAGCAGCGTATATTAATGAAGAGTGTCCGGACCCGGCTGAGGACACCCATGAACCTTCCCAAAGTAGGATCTGTTTCTCATGCTTGTTATTACCTTTGTTCAAGTGCTTACATTTCTGCCCTTGTAGTTGATGGTGGTGGTTGGGGGCCAAGCACCAAAGGCTATCCGGAGTGTGGAATGCTATGACTTTAAAGAAGAAAGGTGGCACCAAGTAGCAGAGTTGCCTTCCAGGAGGTGCAGGGCAGGTAAGCATGATGCATCATGGTCAATTCTCTACGTTGATCATTAAATGCTGTACTCCTTTTGCAGGCATGGTCTACATGGCTGGACTTGTTTTTGCTGTTGGTGGCTTTAATGGCTCATTAAGAGTTCGCACTGTAGATTCCTACGACCCTGTGAAGGACCAGTGGACCAGCGTTGCTAACATGAGAGACCGGAGAAGCACTTTGGGAGCTGCTGTGTTAAATGGATTATTATACGCTGTGGGAGGCTTTGATGGGAGTACAGGTAATTTCCTTTTCATTTATTCTACATTGCTGAAGGAAATGAAGACTATTGTGCTTTATTATAGGTTTGTCATCTGTGGAAGCATACAACATAAAGTCTAATGAGTGGTTTCATGTAGCTCCCATGAATACAAGGAGGAGCAGTGTTGGTGTGGGTGTTGTTGGAGGTAGGTGTTGACAGTTCTTTCAGGTACATGTGAAATTTGGCTTTCTATGTGATTTTATGTGTAGGTTTGCTCTATGCTGTAGGAGGTTATGATGGAGCATCACGTCAGTGTCTTAGCACAGTAGAATGCTATAATGCTACAACAAATGAGTGGACCTATATAGCAGAAATGAGCACCAGGCGGAGTGGAGCAGGTACATGTGAACCTGTTTTAGCAACTGAAGCATGCCCCTCTATTTGGCTGGTTGTGTTTTATAGGTGTTGGTGTGTTAAACAATTTATTGTATGCTGTAGGAGGTCATGATGGCCCTTTAGTACGAAAAAGTGTTGAAGTATATGATCCCACCACTAACGCATGGAGACAGGTTGCAGATATGAACATGTGCAGAAGAAATGCAGGTATCTGTCAGTTTAAGGTTATAAAACTTATGAATAATTGTTTTCTCTCTGTAATTTTTTAAAGGAGTTTGTGCAGTTAATGGTCTGTTATATGTTGTTGGAGGGGATGATGGTTCCTGTAACTTGGCGTCAGTAGAATATTATAACCCAACAACCGATAAATGGACAGTTGTGTCATCGTGTATGAGCACAGGGAGAAGTTATGCAGGTAACAGTTGTCTCTAAAGTCAATTTCCGTACCTTCTTTTTTCTCTCTTCATTTCTTTGCTCAGGGGTCACAGTTATTGATAAACCATTATGAGCCTGAAGGACATTTTCAGCATATTTATACATGAGAAACAGCCTTCAACAAGTATTTGTGAAGTGACTGAGAATCTAGCACTTCTCCACTTGTAGCTGCACTTTAAGTCTCAGCAGAAGATACGATCGTCTGCCTTTATAGGCCTCAGATACTGAAGATTATTTTTGGTAGAAGCACCGTGTAGGCTTTTTCTGCAATGAGCAGCAGCTGACTGAATTTTCATAAGAAACTTGGACTGCAGGACTTAATCTGTAGTCTTTAGACAACAGTTGCTTTCATAAAGACTAGTTCTTATCAACCTTGAATGACTACAGATTATTTTGTGAAGGAGGATGAAGTAATGTGTGTTCTTGTAAAATTAAATTTTATCTTTATTTCTTCTAAAAATCTGTATACCAGGAACTGAAAATCTTTGAACAGATATTAAAATCTACGTAAGTATACAAACTAGTTGAGGGATACACTGTTTGCTTTTATAAAATAACTTTGATTACATGAATATAATAAATTATGTGCATATAAATGTGTGTCTATATGCTTTCCTTTAAATATGTTTGAAAAGATGTTTGAAACTTGATTATACTATTTATAATTGGCACAGTACTTTGAATTATGCCAGTACTACATTGTAAAACAGAGTTGTATTTTTTGATATTTAACAATGCTTAACACTTTAAATGCCACTTCTGAGGAATGGACCTGGTGTAACACACTTGAATATGTGTGATGCCAAACTTTTTAAAATACAATATAAATTATGCTTATTTATTATTTTCTTTAGTTTAATCTTGGTCATGTTTTGGTGTGTATTTTTAATTTTTTTCTTAAATTAACACTTTGGCATGAACATTACTGCAGGTTTTTGATGAATATAATGAATGTATGGAATTCAATTGAATTTGCATGGTCTTCGGAATTTTTTCTGTGTGTATAAATTTAGCTGCTATTAACAGAAGAGAGAACTTTCTGTGAGTAGCCATGTGTGTTGATCAGATACAGTTTTTCTGAGATCTTCAATTAATCTCACTTTAAAAATGACCAAAACATGTCTTTCTTGAATTAACTTTGAATAAAAGTTTGTATATTATTTGTTTCACAGTGTTCTTGATTTTTATCTATTTAGTTTTG